AAGTAACCTTAAAGAAGTCAGTCCTTGGGTTGGAGCAAAGCTTTCAGAATTCAGAGTCCATAGTTGACTTTCCTACAAGGGCATATGATTGGTAGTTTCAGCTTCCTTTTTCATGAGGCTTAACTGTCTGCAGCACCGGCTTGGTGTCTGATCTGTTCTGATCGGGTGGGAGAGGGAGACCCCACAAAACAAACAGCAGAGGATTTTCAGGTTTGTTTCAAGGGCAGCCAGCCGAGCTGTGTATAGGGAGTGGGGGGACAGGGGTGGTGTTGATGGTCTTCCTTCCGAGGCTTATCAAATGTAAATGCTCTTTTCTTAACAAGCTGACCCACTGTACACCACACCATACTAATGAGCAATTCTGCTTGGTCAACAAAGGGTGCAAGAGGTTGTGGAAAACCCACAGTAGGGCTTGCATTTGGCTATCACTATGCCCTGCATGAAGATCTCAAAGTACTGTGCCTAAAAGTCATTACTGAGGTTTGGTAGGAAGAATATTAAACCAGAATAACTTGAGATACTAGCCAAAGTTTATTTTTGTTGTTGGTATTATTTTGTTACATTCAGACAGAGAGAAATGCATTTAGGCAGACTGGCATGATCTGCGCTGGATATTTGACCAGGCAATCAGAAGCAAGGAAAGGAAGAAAGCCAGGCAAGAGGGAAGGGGTGACATCAAACGTGCCCTCTGTATTTCGCTCCAGAAAACAGCTCACAATTATGACTACCTGCCTTGTTTTGCAGCTCAGCATAAAAGTGGTGTTGCACCAAACCCTACTGGAGCAGCCTTCATGATTAGAAAGTACTCCACACCTTGGAGAGCTGAGGAGACATGAGAATAATTTTAAATGCAAATTAAATTGAGGGGGTAGCAGAGAAGAACACATAAAAGACAGTAAAACAAAACCTTTCAATTTTCTTAAATTAGCAGTCTAATGTGTTCTAAAGAGCAGCTCCACTCAGATCTCTTCTTAAGGGTTGCATTTCATCACAGTATAAATGGGCAAATCCATCACTTCCCTCTGCTCAGTGCTCTTGAAGCGAGATTGAAGGGAAAATTAGAAGCTGTTCATTTGTGCTTGCGGGCTCAGAAGCGTCGCACTGCTTTGTTTTGTACTCTACCGTGTCCTGTTGAAAGGGGTCAACAAGTGCCGGTGAGTATCCGCTAACTTCCAGACTCTTCCTTAAATATTGTGGATTTTTTTTTCCTCTTTATAGGTGTTCCAGTGTTTTCTCTCAAAACTCTGTGTTTGGAACATCAAGGATGGATTATCCCAAAATGGATTATTTTCTGGATGTAGAGTCTGCTCACAGACTCTTGGATGTTGAGTCAGCTCAAAGATTCTTCTACAGTCAAGGAGCTCAAGGTAATAAAATAAGAAAAAGAAATTCCTCTTATTCCCTCTCCCTCCGTCTCCTTCTCCCTCTCAGCTCGCCGGGCGACCCTGCTCCTGCCTCCCACATTAATGGCGGCATCCTCGGAGGATGATATAGACCGGCGGCCCATCCGGAGAGTGCGCTCCAAGAGCGACACGCCGTACCTCGCAGAGGCCAGGATCTCCTTTAACCTGGGGGCAGGTAAGAACGCCCCTGGCGCCGCGCCCCCGCCCTTTGTTTTCATCTCTTTCTTGGAAATAACAAGCTGAGGAAGTGGAGAGGCTGGCGGCGATGCGTTCTGACTCCCTCGTCCCAGGCACCCACACCCCACCCATCCGCAGGAGAAGTAAGTTTGCCAACCTGGGAAGGATTTTCAAGCCTTGGAAATGGAGGAAGAAGAAAAGCGAAAAGTTCAAACACACGTCAGCAGGTAAGATGATTTGTTCTTTCATTTCCCATTTGCATCTGCCTCCCTGTTTGTCTTTTGTTTGTAGCCCTGGAAAGGAAAATATCTATGAGGCAAAGCAGAGAAGAGCTGATAAAGCGAGGAGTCCTGAAGGAAATCTATGATAAAGGTAAGGAGGATTGGTCTGTCATCCCCGGGTCACTAACTCTGCAATCTCCTTTTCTCTCTGACAGATGGGGAACTCTCTATATCCAATGAAGAGGACTCCCTAGAAAATGGGCAGTCCCTGAGCTCCAGCCAGCTGTCTCTGCCTGCCCTGTCCGAAATGGAGCCAGTCCCAATGCCCAGGGATCCCTGCTCATATGAGGTGCTCCAACCGTCAGACATCATGGATGGGCCAGGTAATGCCCCGGCAGGATTGTAGAGCAGGTCCCACATCTGCCTCTCGCCCTCTTTCTGCCACAGATCCTGGCGCCCCTGTGAAATTGCCTTGTCTGCCAGTGAAACTGTCGCCTCCGCTACCTCCAAAGAAAGTCATGATCTGTATGCCCGTGGGGGGGCCAGACCTCTCACTGGTGTCCTACACAGCCCAGAAGAGTGGCCAGCAGGGTGTGGCCCAGCACCACCACACTGTCCTGCCCTCCCAGATCCAGCACCAGCTGCAGTACGGCAGCCACGGCCAGCACCTCCCCTCCACCACCGGCTCCCTCCCCATGCACCCCTCGGGCTGCAGAATGATAGACGAGCTCAACAAAACGCTGGCCATGACCATGCAGAGGCTGGAAAGGTAAAGGTGGGCACCAGGAGGGAGGACGGGAGGAATTTCCTCTTTCCTCCTTGTCTTTAAACAGCTCTGAGCAGCGGGTCCCCTGTTCCACTTCTTACCACAGCTCTGGGTTGCACTCGGGTGATGGGGTCACCAAAGCAGGACCTATGGGCCTTCCAGAAATAAGACAAGTGCCAACTGTTGTGATTGAATGTGATGACAATAAAGAAAATGTGCCTCATGAGTCAGACTACGAAGACTCTTCTTGCCTGTATACAAGAGAAGAGGAGGAAGAGGAGGAGGACGAAGACGACGACAGCTCATTATACACCAGTGCGTTCATCTTAACTCATCACCAGGGGTGGAGCCTTAATTGACTCATTTCTGTCTCCTACAGGCTCCCTGGCCATGAAGGTCTGCAGGAAGGACTCCTTAGCCATCAAACTCAGCAACAGGCCCTCCAAGCGAGAGCTGGAAGAAAAGAACATCCTTCCCAGGCAGACGGATGAGGAGCGGCTGGAGCTGAGGCAACAGATTGGCACCAAGCTCACCAGGTAGGACAGCGGCACCCTCTGCCTCCCTGGCAGTCCAAAAACTTTTCCTGGATTTTTTCCGTAGGCGGCTGAGCCAGAGGCCAACTGCAGAGGAACTGGAACAGAGGAACATTTTGAAACGTAAGTGACTAAGCCCATGGCAATCCCTGATGAAATAAAAAAACATCTTAAATATTTTTTTTAGCTCGGAATGAACAAGAGGAACAGGAGGAGAAGAGAGAGATCAAGAGGAGGCTAACCCGAAAGGTAGGTGGTTCTCCATGCCAAGAGCTGGGACACTGACTGGGTCCATCTCTCTCCCTCCCTGCAGCTCAGTCAAAGGCCCACGGTGGAAGAGCTTCGGGAAAGAAAGATCCTCATCCGCTTCAGTGACTACGTGGAGGTGGCTGACGCTCAGGACTATGACCGCAGGGCAGATAAGCCGTGGACCCGCCTCACCGCTGCAGACAAAGTAAGCAGAGGGGAGTGCTGGAGAGTGGGAGGATTGCACATTGATGGGCTTCTGTTGATTCCAGGCTGCCATCCGAAAGGAGCTCAATGAATTCAAAAGCACTGAGATGGAAGTTCATGAATTGAGTAGACACTTAACAAGGTTAGTATTAAGGGTTTTTTTTTTCCTTTTTTTCCCTCAAGTTGCAATATTTATCTCCAAATAAAGCTCTCCCACTTGTGGGACATGAGTGGGTTGGAGGGTGCCATGAGAGGGAAGATAGTAGGAAGGCAGGCATGCGGTTCCACTTTAGGTTACTGAAACGAGGAAGTGGAACACAGATGGCCCGGGCTAAAACCAACTTTCTGCAAAGTCTGAGTTTCACTCATTTAAACTAAAGGTCTGATAAGCACCAGACTACCAACGACCCCAAGGTGGGTTTTTGTGAAAACTTAGGTCAAGGAGAAAAGATTGTTGCCAATTTGCAACCAGTCAGCAGAGGCCAAACCTGAACAAAATACCACATCCACACGGGACTTCCAAAGTGGACCACTTCTGTTATTCCCTGACATTCTCCCTGACAGTCCAGCATCATGATGATATTTGGGAAAACCGAGGCATGGAGTGATTAAGAGGATTATATAAGGTTGCATTGCTAGTTAGCAACAGAGCCATTGATTTAATTCTGACTTTCTTTTGGGGGGAACATTTAGAGAAATAGGATATAGCAAGTATTTAGTCTAGAGACTCAGAGACACAGATTGGGTTCTGCACCTTGCTGCTGGATCCAGGCTGATGGCAGGAGGTGGAGGCCACCAGGGCTGCCCCAGATGAAACTTTCAAAGCCAGGTGTGTGTTCAGTGGTACTCCTGTGGGGATGACGGTGGGAAGCTCGCACCTCCCTCTCACGGTCAAGAACCTCCCTGAAGATGGGAGATTGGACTGTTGAATCCTGCACCTTTGGCAGCCCCTTGGTCTTGATGTAATTGTTTGTTTCCTTAGGTTTCACCGACCTTAACAGTCGAATTCCTCTTGAGTGCTATGCTGTCTTCAAAACATAAATTTATAAGAACCATAAGTGCTGGTATTTATTCACTTCCCCATTACGATGTAAATCTTCTGAACTGCCTTTTTTTTAAAAAGAAGAAAAATCAAGGAAACACAATCAGGATTTTATGTGTGAAAACGCAAAAGTGATGGCTCGGCGGTCCGAGCTGCTGGTCCCACTTCTGACACCAAAATGCATCCCAACCCCCGGCAGTGCCAAGGGCACCAGCAGGGCCCTGACTGAAGACTGTCTGGCAGGTGGAACGGTCCTTGTCCTCTCCAGCCAGGCCCAGCAGGCACTACCTTCATGAAGTCTCCAGCAAACCTCTTCCTCACAAGTGTCTGTCATCTGAGTCCAAAGAAAGCTGAAGGGGTGGGTTTGTTTTGGGGGTACTGTGCAAAGCTAATGATCTGGTTGGACTTCTACACTTGGCCAAATGTACTGGCTCCAGACATGACATTTGGTTTGGGGGCCCTTTGAAGTTGATGCCAAGAAGGAGTGAACACTTCTCAGTTGCCCCTGGCTTTTCCCTCCTTTCAGCCACCACCCACACAATGAACAAAAGGGAAGGGCCCATTTCTGGGGGAGTCTGGCTGCCTCTTGGCTACGAAGGCTGGCACTGAGCACCCATCCTGCTCCCTCTGCCTGAGCTGAGCTGCCTTTCAGGAAGCTCTGGTTTAGAAGGGGAAAGATGTCATATGCTCAGTTCAAATAATCAACCCAACTGTGTCCAGAGTGTCCAGTGTCATGAGTGACCCACG